ATCTCGAGGTCAGTAAATCGAGACCATCCTGGCTTACACGGTGAAACCCCGTCTCTACCAAAATACAAAAAATTATCCGGGCCTGGTGGCGGGCTCCTATAGTCCCAGCTACTCGGGAGGCTGAGGCAGGAGAATGGTGGGAACCCGGGAGACGTAGCTTGCAGTGAGCTGAGATCACGCCACTGCACTCCAGCCTGGGCGACAGAGCGCGACTCCGAATCAAAAAAAAAAGTGAATGTATTTGTTTATGAATGAAAATATCCAGAGATAGAACTTATTTCAGCTACAGCTCGATTCCAAGCTCGAAAATCTCCATCTGGGTTTCACTTTTCTCCAACTCTCAGTTCTGCCTTCCTGAGTATCAGCTTTATTTTCAGACTTCAAGCTCTAAGCTCACATCTTCATTATGCAAAGTCCAGTAGAAGAGAGTCCACTTTCTTAAGAGAGGAAGGAAAAAAAAAAGTCCCAGAATGGTGGTTTTTTTCTGTTTTTCTCTCTGATTGGCCAGACCTGGGTTACATACCTACCCATGCTACCAGGACAGAAAGCCATCACTGGCCAGACCTGAGCTGTGGGTCTACCAGTGAGTCAGCAGCGGCTGACATCACCTAAAGCAAATGGGCTGCGGGGTGAGATCAAGTGGTTGGATCTTCCAAAATGAACAGGAGTACTGTTTCAACAAGAGTGAGTGCTGGGAAGCAAAACCACAAATGGCCAATACAAAGTATCATTAGTAGACCCCACTTAATACAATTCACATGTTAGTGGAACCAAATGAAATTTTTAAAAATATATATCATTCGATTCACACTTCTAATCAAACTATAGTTCTGGAGAGGGTAACCTCACACCTTGAATCCAAAATATCTCTTCAGTTGCTGGCCTTCCACTTGTCTTCAGGAGCTGAAACACATGGCATTTGAAAAAAACTGGCGAACAGAGGAAACTCTTGCAGCCTCGCAGCCGCCCTGGTCCAGTGCCAACGGCAGGAGCACCACAGGAAGGGACCGCGCGGGTGCGCCCCACCCTTCCAGCGTCGCCTCGGGGACTCGCACCCCTTTCCCTGGCCGCACAAGACGTTTCATCCTTGGCGGCCGCCGCCAACCCGCCGGGAGGGGCGGTCGGAACTGGCAGGCCGGGGCGGAACCCCCGGGGTCTCCTTGTCGAGGCCCGGGCAGCCAGATCCTCAGGGCCGGTCCGGGCGGGAGCCCGGTCGATGGAGGCGGCTCCCGTCCTCAGCTCCCGCTCCCTCCCCTTCCCCGGGGCGGGCGCGCGCGGGCCGGGAGCTGGGAGGCGGCGGCTCCCGCCCGGGAGGCGGTGGCGAGGGCGGCGGAGGCGCGGCCGGGCGGGTCCCAGGGCCGTGGTTCTCCAGCGCAGGAGTCCCCGGCGCACCCGCTGCGCTCGCCCCGCAGCCGCAGCCTGAGCGGCCGAAGTCGCCACCAGCTGTGTCCGCGCAGATCCCGGGCGCGGAGGGGAGAGGTCGCCCGCTTGTCGCCCCCGCCGGACCCCGGGCACCGCGTAGCACCCAAGCGCCACCCGGACGAGGGGCCCTGGGGAGCGGCTGAGGCCGAAGACCCGAGGGAAGGAGGAGCCCGCGGACGGCTGCAGCCCCAGGTAATCTCCATGGAGGACGGGGCCGGTCTCCTCTGACTGTTTTATATTCTTTTCTATTTTTCAGACTGTATTTTCTGTGAGTCCTGATCAAGTGATACAAATGAGCTGCAATGGTGACATAAACTCTTGACAGAGATTGGAAAAGTAGCTGGAACACCATCTTTTCTTTTAACTTTTTATGGTGCTTCTGTTGGCATAGTTGGGGAAAGCACCTACAACATGAGTTTTATCATGAAGCTTCACAGACACTTTCAAAGAACAGTCATTCTGCTTGCCACTTTTTGTATGGTGAGCATTATCATTTCTGCTTACTACCTGTACAGTGGCTACAAACAGGAAAATGAACTCTCTGAGACGGCTTCAGAAGTTGACTGTGGCGACCTCCAACACCTACCATATCAACTAATGGAAGTGAAAGCAATGAAGCTTTTTGATGCCTCAAGGACAGACCCCACAGTCCTAGTATTTGTAGAGAGCCAGTACTCATCTCTTGGTCAAGACATCATTATGATTCTAGAATCAAGTAGATTCCAGTATCACATTGAAATTGCCCCTGGAAAGGGAGATCTCCCAGTGCTTATAGACAAAATGAAAGGCAAATACATTCTCATTATTTATGAGAATATTTTAAAGTATATAAATATGGATTCCTGGAATCGAAGCCTTCTAGATAAATACTGTGTAGAATATGGTGTGGGTGTCATTGGATTCCACAAAACTAGTGAGAAGAGTGTACAGAGCTTTCAGTTAAAAGGTTTCCCTTTTTCCATATATGGAAATCTTGCAGTAAAAGATTGTTGTATTAATCCTCATTCTCCATTGATTCGTGTGACCAAATCTTCCAAGCTTGAAAAAGGTTCTTTACCTGGAACTGACTGGACAGTTTTTCAGATTAATCATTCAGCCTATCAACCAGTAATATTTGCCAAAGTAAAGACCCCAGAAAACCTTTCTCCTTCCATCTCTAAAGGTGCTTTTTATGCCACTATTATACATGACCTGGGGCTTCATGATGGAATTCAAAGGGTTCTTTTTGGCAACAACTTGAACTTTTGGCTGCACAAGCTCATCTTCATAGATGCCATCTCCTTCTTATCAGGGAAGAGGCTGACATTGTCCTTGGACAGGTACATTCTTGTGGATATTGATGATATATTTGTGGGAAAAGAGGGAACAAGAATGAACACCAATGATGTAAAGGTAAGGCTCTATTTTCTCAAGTTTCAAAGTTCACCTGATACATTTTTTAAATTATGTATTTCAGGCCCTGCTTGATACTCAGAATCTTTTGCGTGCACAAATCACAAATTTTACATTCAACCTGGGATTTTCAGGGAAATTTTACCATACAGGTAAGAAAAAGGGATTAACTGTTCTCATTAAGGAATTAATTGGATAATATTTCCCCCCCTAAAGGAACTGAAGAGGAAGATGAAGGAGATGACTGTCTGTTGGGGTCTGTGGATGAGTTCTGGTGGTTTCCTCACATGTGGAGCCATATGCAGCCCCACCTCTTCCACAATGAGTCATCTTTGGTGGAGCAGATGATTCTCAACAAAAAATTTGCCTTAGTAAGTAACTCACTTTGTTGCATTGAAGTAGTACACGCTCCAATTAACATTTGCTTGGTCTTAGGAGCACGGCATTCCAACGGACATGGGCTACGCTGTGGCCCCTCACCATTCGGGCGTCTACCCTGTACATGTTCAGCTTTATGAGGCCTGGAAGAAGGTCTGGAATATTAAAATCACCAGCACTGAAGAATATCCACATCTGAAGCCAGCTAGATACCGGAGGGGTTTTATCCACAAAAACATCATGGTGAGCTTCCTCCAGTATGCATAGGGTACAACGCTTTTCCTTACTTTTTTCATTTTTCCTTCAGGTTCTCCCAAGACAAACCTGTGGGCTTTTCACTCACACCATTTTCTACAAAGAATATCCAGGGGGTCCTAAAGAGCTGGATAAGAGTATCCAAGGAGGAGAACTTTTCTTCACTGTCGTCCTCAACCCTGTAAGTACTTTATTCTCCAAATAAATAGTGAAATTCATCACTATACCTATGTTTTAACTCCTAGAAAATGAGATAGAAGAAAGAGTAACTCATCTTTGGACAAAACCTGCTCGTGTATTCAAAAATGGGGATAGTTTGGAGGAATGTGATATTTGGACTTTTGAAAGTTTATCAACCTTCAGATCCCAAAAATACAAATAAGTCTGGTTTGAACATCAGAAATATAATAACTCTTCTAACTTACCTATTTTCACAAATGGAAGTATTTTGAGTCTCCTTATACAGCTTTCTTCTCTTTTTTCTCAATTCAGCCAGTACAGTAATATACAGTCAAAAAGAGTTAAACCAATGCCTGGTTATGAACTGAAGAAGCAGTTAAAACACTCTTAAAATGCTAACATTTTCACCAATAATTTTAAGCACTTTAATCTATCATCTGTAAAATTCTGATGTTTCACATTTACTTTCATCATAGAGCAACAGAAGTATTAACAAATAATCATGAACTTCTTAAAAGTTCACAGTAGGATTTTATCTCCGAATTTCTAAACCAAATGAGTTTCATTTAGTGTGGAAGAAATTCAAAGTTAAATCATTCATGTACAATGGATTTATACTAAGAATTTCATCCATTTTGTGATAAGAAATATTACATTTTTTATTAATTTAAAAACCAAACTATTGTCTTTGTTTTTAAAAACCTTACAGTAAAGTTTATGTTAATCTTGGACACTAATTGGACTAACTGAGCAAATTCCTTAACAAACCTCGCTATTTTTCAGGCCTTTATGAATGATATTTGGCAATTTTATGTCTTGAGGAGGAGATTCATAAGAATAAAGGTGGCAGGTTGGGGGAGCCGCACAAAACTTGTTCTTTCCTGATTCAGAAAACTTTCAGTAGACAATTACTTTCAGAAAAAAATCCCTAGACTCAAAATAAATGACAAATCTTGTCAGATGCCACAAGACAGACAAGGAACCCAAAGCTAACGTTATCTGGCACACCAACTCTAATACTGGAAGCAATTCTACTCACCTGGAAACAAAAGGTTAAGAAGCCCACATCTGGATTCAGCCCACATCTAGCCGGAGGCCGGACTACTATAATTAGTTAGTGATGTCTGTCTTGGAGAACAGAGTAAGGAGTAGTGGCATGTTTCCCATGAATTCTCCATCCTGAAATTAAGTGCTTGGACAAAGTTTGTATTGAAACTAAGGAAGATCCAGATGCAGTAAGGCATGCCAGTAATTTAGCAGATGACATTTTTTATTAGGCCAGGATGGAAATGAGAAAACCTTGATGGAATCAAAGTATACATTAGCTGCAGGAAAGTCATGAATTTTAATTATAGTGGATTTGAAAGATAGCCATTGTAAGTTTAAGTAATACCCCAGGCCTCAATTAGAAGTGCCATTTTCTGAGAATGCCAAGTGAGGTTATCGTTTACTACAAAAAGATAGATGTGTATTGGAAACATGGCACTTAAATACATTCACATACATTTGAGCTGAAAACAAAAATATAAACAGGACTTTAATTAATGAGGGTTTTAAGTTTTTCCCATATGTCAACATAATATCAAGGTGCTATACTAACTTACCAGTACTGGGGTGAGAAAGGGTTACAATAAGGTGCCCCTCAGAGTTAAACTGGAAAGATCACAGCAAAGGTAAAAAAACCGTTAAACAGAATAACTCTCTGGCCTGAAATGTTCTAATGTTACCAAAATATTTGTCATGTAAAAGAAAGAAGTATCAATCAAGTGAATTTAACAAAATAGAGAATTACAAAGACAAATGTTAGCACTGTCTGGGGAAGAGAAAACTTTGGTCATCTCTAAATGAGCTTTTCCAATGTCACAGGCCTGGACAACTCTCACGTAAGCTGGATGCAGGGGTTTTGATTAATAGACTTTGAAGTTTAGATCCATTTGGGGGAGGTGGACCTAGCAGGCTATCTGAGCCTGGAACCATTGAGATTTCCATTTTTCTAATACTACTTTTCCTGATTCTAAACCCAACTGATGACTTCCTCATTATGGTTTACTTTCCCACGTAGATCCTACTATAGGAAAAGAATATGTTAATCATAGGAACTTGTACTCTCTGGGACAATAATTTGCAATATAATTTTATAAGTTTTATTTTAATTGATCAATACTTCCCATGTAACCGGACTACCTGGAAAGAGCCCTCTAATTGTATAGACAGTAATTGAAGAGTATTTCAGTTCCTCTCTAATTTATAATTACCCATTTTAAACTAATAGATGGTATCCTGCTTTTATTCATTGGTTTCATGAGCTTTTGCTAATCTGATTCTGCCCCAGAAAAATACTGACTCTCTCTGCAAGTGTACTGAATCAGGTTTTGGAGCCTGTCGGTCAGAAACAGACCTCAGAGTGTTCGTTGATTAAGGATGGTAATGAGAGTTACCTCATGATATACCATGGGAGAGAGCCACTGGAAGTACCCCAGAGTCACTGCTAGCAACACACAGGCATGAGATTTCTACACAAACATGTAATATACCTAGATACAAACATTCTTGATCAATTTACAATTATACAGAGTACTCATATATATTTTCAAAAATTGTGATATTCTATTTACTTTAGATACTTATATAAAATAAAATGCAGAAGGGTACTAAGAACTGAAACTTATGAAGATAACAAAAAGGATTAATTGGCAATGACTGCATCTGCCCTCAATAAATAAAACTCTATATATGACGTATATACTTAGACAAAAGGAACTAGTACGACTATAGTGTTCATTTTAACAAGTTTCCAGTTCCACCTATCTTAGGAAGATGCAGTAATAGTTAATTAATATGCTGATTGGAAAAGTTCCGGCTTAGACAGGTTTGTACTTCTTGTGGGAGCCATATTATCATCTCATATGCACTAAACAAAAATGTCACTTTTTTGCTTCAGGGTTCTTATCTCTAATCACAAGATGTTATGAGTCTTTGCTTATGCACTTGTTGAATAAATAGACTCCAGGTATTGAGTCATTAACAACTATAGATATAGAACACTTTGCCTCCCTTCAACATGCTTGATAATAAAGTCAGTGCTTACCTATTAATCCAAAAAAGCAGCTGTGGATTGCCACAAGATTCATGCCAATGGGCCAGGCGCAGTGGCTCACGCCTGTAATGTCAGCACTTTGGGAGGCCAAGGTGGGCAGATCATGAGGTCAGGAGATCAAGACCATCCTGGCTAACACGGTGAAACCCTGTCTCTACTAAAAATACAAAAAATTAGCCAGGCGTGGTGGCAGGCGCCTGTAGTCCCAGCTACTCAGGAGGCTGAGGTAGGAGAATCACTGGAATCCAGGAGGCAGAGGTTGCAGTGAGCCAAGATCACGCCACTGCACTCCAGCCTGGGCGACAGAGCGAGACTCTGTCTCAAAAAAAATGCGCGCCAATACTACACTTGCTTGGAATTCAGGTGAAGCAAATCCCTGACCATGTAACAATATTGTGCCTCCTTCATCAAACCATTAACCATCCCACAGAACCATTAGCTAACCCCTTTATGCACGCATTTTATTAAATGCTTTTTGTCTCTCTGTTTCTCAATTTGATATAGCATACTTCCACCATACCCTACATACCCTCCTACTCAAATCCCTAAAAGTTAAATCTAAATTGTGTTTCTCTTATTATAAACATGGATGTGAATAGAGTGAATATCTTAAACTAGGATTAACACATAGATTGATTACAACTAAAATAAATAAAACAGAATTCACTCAAGAAGAAAGCCTTTATAAAAAGAAATTAACCCACATTGAAATTGAAAAAAAATACTGTAATTTTATATGTGTATGTGCTTTTCTCTAAAATTCATCTGAAAGGAAATAATACATTGACCTAATGGGAAGTTTTATGTTTCTTTTTTTGTTCGCTAGTTCTGGAACACATTCTAATAATAGGAGACCCTTCGCTGAAAAATAAATAAATGATAATAACTTTAGACCTAGAAAAGTAATTCCTGGTCTAACGTTTAAGTCTTTAATCCATCTTGAATTGATTTTTGTATAAGGTGTAAGGAAGGGATCCAGTTTCAGCTTTCTACATATGGCTAGCCAGTTTTCCCAGCACCATTTATTAAATAGGGAATCCTTTCCCCATTGCTTGTTTTTCTCAGGTTTGTCAAAGATCAGATAGTTGTAGATATGCAGCATTATTTCTGAGGGCTCTGTTCTGTTCCATTGATCTATATCTGTGTTTTGGTACCAGTACCATGCTGTTTTGGTTACTGTAGCCTTGTAGTATAGTTTGAAGTCAGGCAGCGTGGTTCCTCCAGCTTTGTTCTTTTGGCTTAGGATTGACTTGGCGATGCGGGCTCTTTTTTGGTTCCATATGAACTTTAAAGTAGTTTTTTCCAATTCTGTGAAGAAAGTCATTGGTAGCTTGATGGGGATGACATTGAATCTCTAAATTACCTTGGGCAGTATGGCCATTTTCACGATATTGATTCTTCCTACCCAAGAGCATGGAATGTTCTTCCATTTGTTTGTATCCTCTTTTATTTCCTTGAGCAGTGGTTTGTAGTTCTCCTTGAAGAGGTCCTTCACATCCCTTGTAAGTTGGATTCCGAGGTATTTTATTCTCTTTGAAGCAATTGTGAATGGGAGTTCACTCATGATTTGGCTCTCTGTTTGTCTGTTGTTGGTGTATAAGAATGCTTGTGATTTTTGTACATTGATTTTGTATCCTGAGACTTTGCTGAAGTTGCTTATCAACTTAAGGAGATTTTGGGCTGAGACAATGGGGTTTTCTAGATATACAATCATGTCGTCTGCAAACAGGGACAATTTGACTTCCTCTTTTCCTAATTGAATACCCTTTATTTCCTTCTCCTGCCTAATTGCCCTGGCCAGAACTTCCAACACTATGTTGAATAGGAGTGGTGAAAGAGGGCATCCCTGTCTTGTGCCAATTTTTAAAGGGAATGCTTCCAGTTTTTGCCCATTCAGTATGATATTGGCTGTGGGTTTGTCATAGATAGCTCTTATTATTTTGAGATATGTCCCATCAATACCTAATTTATTGAGAGTTTTTAGCATGAAGGGTTGTTGAATTTTGTCAAAGGCCTTTTCTGCATCTATTGAGATAATCATGTGGTTTTTGTCTTTGGTTCTGTTTATATGCTGGATTACATTTATTGATTTGCGTATATTGAACCAGCCTTGCATCCCAGGGATGAAGCCCACTTGATCATGGTGGATAAGCTTTTTGATGTGCTGCTGGATTTTGTTTGCCAGTATTTTATTGAGGATTTTTGCATCAATGTTCATCAAGGATATTGGTCTAAAATTCTCTTTTTTGGATGTGTCTCTGCCCGGCTTTGGTATCAGCATGATGCTGGCCTCATACCATAAAAACCCTAGAAGAAAACCTAGGCATTACCATTCAGGACATAAGCACGGGCAAGGACTTCATGTCTAAAACACCAAAAGCAATGGCAACAAAAGACAAAATTGACAAATGGGATCTAATTAAACTCAAGAGCTTCTGCACAGCAAAAGAAACTACCATCAGAGTGAACAAGCAACCTACAAAATGGGAGAAAATTTTCACAACCTACTCATCTGACAAAGGGCTAATATCCAGAATCTACAATGAACTCAAACAAATTTACAAGAAAAAAACAAACAACCCCATCAAAAAGTGGGCGAAGGACATGAACAGACACTTCTCAAAAGAAGACATTTATGCAGCCAAAAAACACATGAAAAAATGCTCACCATCACTGGCCATCAGAGAAATGCAAATCAAAACCACAATGAGATACCATCTCACACCAGTTAGAATAGCAATCATTCAAAAGTCAGGAAACAACAGGTGCTGGAGAGGATGTGGAGAAATAGGAACACTTTTACACTGTTGGTGGGACTGTAAACTAGTTCAACCATTGTGGAAGTCAGTGTGGCAATTCCTCAAGGATCTAGAAGTAGAAATACCATTTGACCCAGCCATCCCATTACTGGGTATATACCCAAAGGACTATAAATCATACTGCTATAAAGACACATGCACACGTATGTTTATTGCAGCATTATTCACAATAGCAAAGACTTGGAACCAACCCAAATGTCCAACAATGATAGACTGGATTAAGAAAATGTGGCACATATACACCATGGAATACTATGCAGCCATAAAAAATGATGAGTTCATGTCCTTTGTAGGGACATGCATGAAATTGGAAATCATCATTCTCAGTAAACTATCGCAAGAACAAAAAACCAAACACCGCATATTCTCACTCATAGGTGGGAACTGAACAATGAGAACACATGGACACAGGAAGGGGAACATTACACTCTGGGGACTGTTGTGGGGTGGAGTGAGAGGGGAGGGATAGCATTGGGAGATATACCTAATGCTAGATGACGAGTTAGTGGGTGCAGCGCACCAGCATGGTACATGTATACATATGTAACTAACCTGCATATTGTGCACATGTACCCTAAAACTTAAAGTATAATAATAATAAAAAAAAGAAATATTAAAAAACAACAACAACAACAAAAATAAAATAAAATAAAAGTAATTCCTGAACATGCCTAATAGTGAGTACTGCCTGAGATGCTTGAATTTTAGAAATCAAACTTAATGCATCAGAATCTCTAGGATTGACCTAGGGGCTCTACATACTCACCATGCGCTTTAGGTAAATGTTAGGATCAGGCAAATAGAGAAATATTGCCGAGGAAGAAAATGGAGAAGTAATTTTGGTAATCAAAGATTACCAAAAACTGTTATAGAAATTGTAAACCTAGAATCAAGGTTTCAGAATGGAAAATGGCTCCAAATCTGCAATAGAACTTTAAAAAACAGTAAGAATTAATGTTTTCCTAAGTGACCAGAGAACTCTACCTTAAACTGGATTTTAAAATAGTGTTTACTGCTGTTCATCCCAAAAACTTAGTGTAGGGGTCACCTTCCTCAGGAAACTTTTTCTACTCTGATTTAGAGGCCCCTCCTGCGTTTCTATAGCATCCTCTGCAGACTCTTTCAAAGTATTTATTATCCTGCATCATAATTGTGGGTTGTATTAGCCTGTACGCTTGTGGTTGTAGAGAATGTGTCTGTCATTTCCAAAACTATCCCAGTGTCTAAACATAATATGTTTTACCTAGTTTTTTATTTTGCATATATTTGTTAAGGAAAAGAAATTAACTTTTCTAATGAACTGATTTAAAAAGAAAAATGAATCTATTCATAAAAGGAAATCCGAGTCCTCGTAAGAAAATTCTCAAATCAAAAGCATAAGGAAAACCTGTTTCCTGAATTCACTGGGGCTGAATTATGTATCGTTGTGTTCTGTTCTTTACACATGCATTTGTCTTCCTGTATAGAGACTCATTTGTGTTGAGTTGATATAGTTTAAAGACTAGAGGCTCATTCAAGTTACCTCAGGTAATGGGACTCCAGAAAGTAATATTACTTCAAGTAATGTGGGACTCCAGAAAGCTACACATTCAGGAATCATAGGACCTAGAGGGTGTTCTGAGACCAAGGTAGCTGTAAGGTCCATAAAAATCAGAATTTCTTTAAAACTTATGAATTGTTTATTATTGAAATTTTTCATTTAATTTTTCTGGACCACAGTTGACAATTGGTAACCAAAACCCTGGAAAAGGGGCCTACTGTAAATATTTTTCTGATGAGGTCGCTTTACTTACAATAGAAATAAAACTTTAAACAAGGTAAAGAAAAAAATGAGAAATGCTAATATTAATCTTGCCTTAGTGCTTTATTTTGAACCCAACAGATGCTTTTCACATGTCTAACTTTCTCTTTTCTGTACTCCTGACTAAATTAATATTCCTTCAAAAAAAGTGCTGCTTGTTTACGGTTTCTGCAGTAGTTAATTAATCTTACAAATGGCCCAATATGAATGCATCAGATATTCTCCATATCAAGATTCAGCTCCAGTTCTAACTGCTGACTGCCTCGTCCGCTGGATTCTCAGGTCGAATTTCCAAGCAAGGGAATCCACTTGCTTCAGCTCACCTTTCTGAGTCAGCCCATATCAGTCCTGGCCTTCTGTGAAATGTCCATTCTTGGTTCATATCCCCACATGCCCCCCACTTCTAAACTATGACTGAGCAACGGCTACCTGAGAACCATCCTTCCAGCAAAGGCTTGCAAAGGCAGGTGCGATGGCAGCTATCTATCTTGATCTGAATCCTGTGAGAACAGTCATTATGGTTTCTAGCCAATCCCACAGATTTGGGAGTAAACTGAACCTCTTTGGAGAGGCTCAAAAGATTCATTTTGAAGCTTGCAAAGTCTAAGTAGAATAAGTAGCTCTCTTAGATGGGACCAGCTAATTTTATCATTTTATTATATGTATTGCTCCATACCCACTTGGAATGCAAGTTCCAATAGGCATTTATATCTTGTGTTTTGTTTACTCTAAACCTCAACACTAGGAAGAGTTATGGCATTATAAGGTACTTAAAAAATATTTTATAAATGAATGAATGAACTTAAATGTCCAAAAGGGAGCAGCGGAGTGGCCAGTAGCAAAATAAATTATGTTCACCCTTATGTAATAAAATACATTATGTAATAAAATACGCTATATAATAAGGTACATTCAGGCATTTAAAACATGTTGTGTAATAAGTTTGGCTGGGTGTGGTGGCTCATGCCTTTAATACCAGCACTTTGGGATGCCAAAGCGGGTGGATCACCTGAGTTCAGGAGTTCCCTGACCAGCCTGGCCAACACTGTGAAACCCAGTCTATACTAAAAATACAAAAATTAGCCGGGCGTGGTGGTGCATGCCTGTAATCCCAGCTACTTGGGAGGCTGAGGCAGGAGAATTGCTTGAACCCGGGAGGCGGAGGTTGCAGTGAGCCGAAATCGCACCACTGCACTCCAGCCTGGGCGACAGAGAGAGACTCCATCTAAAATAATAATAATAATAATAATTTTAATGACGTGAAATATTCATGATCTTCTCAATGGGAAAAGTAAATTACAAGAAAATGAGATATGAGTATGGAAATAAACTAGAAAGAACTCAGCAGATTGTTAGCAGTAGTTATCCTAGATCACACAATTGAAGATGATTTCCATTATCTTCCTCTAATTTTTATAAAATATCTATAGTGAACACCTATTAGTGTTATAACCAGAAACTTCATACACATGTACACACACAGAGACACAACACACACAGAGTTACACAATAAATGCTACACTAAAAATAATAATAATCACTTAATAGTGATGTACATAAAATGGAATTATTTTGTGTTGTTGGTATATCAGGAATAGAATTTCTATTTACTCAGTTCCAATTGTTCTGTATCTGTAAGTCACATATGTTGCCTAACACCTGCCCCACAGTGTGATTATTTGTGTGTGCATCTTTTCTACTGTATAATGGGGCATTCTTATTACAGAGGTAATCTGTGTGTGTTTCATCTTTGTGCTTTCCATTGTGTCTAGATCAATGTTTGAATCTAATAAGAGGTTGCTAAATGTATTTTAATGATTGACTAAACGCATGAAGAGTTATATTTCAGGGGCATGACTTGCTTTAAGGTATATCCAAATGTGAATAGCAAGCCTAGTTTTAATAAAACTACATTTGGCAGAGTCTCTGCTTGCAAGTAAATGAAATTTAGACTTCAGAAAATGTTTGAATGGCCCTAAATCTTTAGCAGGTTTTCATAAGTGATGATGAAATTTACCTGACACAGAACAAAGGACTATTAAACTGGAAAAGACCAGGAAGGTTATCTATCAATCTTTTAATTTTTGATGGAGAACTAGAATTCCAAAAAGATTATTTAGTTCACTGCAGGTCACTTCTATAGTATTCCGACCAGAACTCTGTTCTTCCTGACTCTCAGTTCACCACTTCACCCGCTACAACACACTGTTTCTGCACGCCTGGCTAAATTGGTCTTGACGTGATGTACATTCCTTCTTAATATGAGTCAGTGACCTGGTACTGGGAAAATCTGTGAGTGGTTTAACATGTCAGGCTATTGTCTAAGAAAAAGCAAACCATCTCCATGTAGGGTTAAAAAGCAAAAAAATAGTGCTTTTGAGAAAAGCTGTAATAAGCACTTGCAGTTAAGGAAAAATGTCTAATGTACTTTTAAAGAACTACGAATAAAGAACTATGTTCTCTTTATCTTAATACATTGTATTGATATTACTTATAAAATGGTAAGACTTTTAAATTTATAAAGCCAAAACATTTTATTTCATCTTTTTGCTATCCTCCATATTAGCCCTATTTTTCTATTATTAATGTTCTTCATCACTAACTGTGGTGTTAGATACAGCAGGTCCTTAAATAATGTTGTTTCATTTAATATCATTTAGTTATAATGTTGATAAGGAAAACATCAGTTCCCATCCAGGGCCAATCTGTGTGTAGTTTGCACATTCACCCCATGTCTATGTGGGTTTTCTCCTGATACTCTGGTTTCTTCCTACATCCCAAAAATGTGCACATCAGGTTAATTGTCCTGTATAAATTGTGATGGAATACCATATTGTCCAGGGTTGGTTCTTGCCTTGTGCCCTGAACTGCCAGGATAGGCCCTGGCCCCCAAGCAATCCTAAACTGGAATAACTGGGTAAATGATTATCTTACTTGTTTTTATTACTCTTTCCTAAATATATGTAGAGCTAACATTTATTTCAATGTTTAATATTAAAGTTCTTTGGTTCCTATTTAGAAGCTGGGTGATGTTTTGGGGGCCAGAAATATGTCATAGGAAATTAACTCTTGTTTAGATTATTTAACCAATGGTAAAATTGGTTTTGTTATATGTCATTTGGTTTACAGTTTCAGTTTCCAAGAACCTACCAATAACATTAAGTGAGAACTTACTGTAATTACTTGTCACTCTGAGATTAAGAAAACCACAAGAAAGCATGATTAAGTTGTGCTTTTTATTTGACCTCCATAGTTAAGAAAAATAGGAGTTTTTGGAATGGATATTATCTTAAAATGTAAGAAAATAGATATTAAGTTGGAGAAATGAATATTATGTTATTCTTTGTTCAATCCTTTGATAGTTTCCCATAGCAATCAATGACACCCAGTAGCAAAGATTTTAATTCCTACATACTAAATACAAAGTGCTCAGATTTTAATTCCTAAATACTATTTCTAGCATTCAGGATAGACAGAAAATTTCTTCACTTGAAAAAAATCAAATCTGGCTCCTGTCCACTTTTCTCATCCTTTTTTTCAATAATTTCTTATATGCACCTTTCACTCCACCCATACAGAATAATTCATAGTACCTTGAACAAAACTTTGTACTATCTCACTCTATGTCTTAAAGTGCTATCACCTCAAGCTGGAATGCCCTCCTGCAAATTTGAACTCATACATCATTTTTTTAAAGAAGACATCCCCAACCCTCCAGCTTGATTTCTAAGGTTTCTCCTCTGTGTTCTCATGGTACTCAGGCATAACCCAATTATAATTTGCCTACAGTCCTATAATCAATTATCTTTACCTTCCAGTAATTTTTGACTTCCTTGATGGAAGACATCATGCCTTATTCTATTTTACATTCACAGTACACTGCAAAAGTTTTGGCACATAGTAGGTTCTAAATAAAAGACAATGTGTTTCCCATGACTTCCCATGACTACATACATACTATCTTTGGAATTTGAAAGAAATTTGGTTGCCTTGGAAGTACCTCACCACAGAATTCACTTGATTACAGAGGGTTTGAGTAACTGGTTTTTATTGTCTCCCAACATGGCATTTTATTGAAGTCATTGAGTTTATGAGAATATGCTCAGTTTCACTCATAATAAGAAAAATGCAAAGTAAGATTATATTGAGACACTATTTCTTACCTACCAGATTAACAAAAATTCAAATGATTGCTAAGATATTCTGTTAGCAAGTCTGTGGGAAAACAGGTACTCTCATACATCCTAGTGCGTGAGCAAATGGTACAACCCTAATGGAAGAAATTTAACAACATCTAACAAATCTACATAGCACTTGCTCTTTGCTGCAGAAATTCTACCTTTAGGACTCTACCTTAAAGAAGGAATTACCACAAAGTCAATTTTTTAATGAACAATCTGAGTGCAAACCATTTTTTCAGTTATTCATTACCGGATTATTTGTACATCAAATAGTGGGAACAACCTAAACATCCATCCATAAGAGACTAGTTAAAAAAATCTGTGGTATAGCCATACAAGAGACTACTATACAAATAAAATTAAGAAGATTTTGATGTGCTATGATTTCCACAATACATTAAGGGAGGAAAAAGTGGGCAATCTGAATACATATTGATATTTACCTACTTGTACGAAAAGAAATACAGGAAAAACACACCAAAAATAATAAAAGTGTTTTGTTAATTATTAATAGAAATTTTAAAAATTTAAATTATTAATAAAAAGAAAACTACATTTAAAATGGGGGGATGGTGGGATGAGAGCAGAAAAGTAAGGGGGTGAGTGGGAGAAACACTTCACTACGTACATTTTTTACACAGTTTTGTTTTTGTTTTTTTTTTTTTTTGAGACAGAGTCTCACTCTGTTACCAAGGCTGGAGTGCAGTGGCGTGATCTCAGCTCACTGCCTCCGCCTCCCAGGTAGCAGCGATTCTCCTGCCTCAGCCTCCCGAGTAGTTAGGACTACAGGTAGGTGCCACCATGCCCGGCTAATTTTTTGTATTTTTAGTAGAGACAGGGTCTCACTGTGTTAGCCAGGATGGTCTCGATCTCCTGACCTCATGATCCACCCACCTCAACCTCCTAAAGTGCTGGGATTGCAGGCATGAGCCACCTAGCCCAGCCTATAGCTTTGATTTTGAACCATGAAATGTTTTACATATAGTCAAAATAATAAATGAAAAGGATGAGGGAGAGATAAGCAAACCTGAAAATTGAAGACAAATGAACAAATAAACCTAACATGGATGTGTATGTAATATATTACACAAAATAATTAATTAAAATAATTTTGAGTACAGTATTCTAACTGCATACGTTTAGTGAAATATAGGACAAAAGTCTGCATGGAAAATATAAACTTTATTAATAAATTTTTGTTGAATTATGAAACATTTCTCATGTATTGTCAGATAGAAAAAAATAAATGAATATATTGATGCTGTTGGGAACTGAGTTTTCGCCATAAAACGAATAAAAATATGGAAAGAAGGATAATAAGAGAGAATTAGAGTATTTAAATTTGAAATGAGGAGATTAATAAGAACTTAAGGTTTCCTACCTCTATCTAGAATCAATGACACTTAGTAGCAAAGAGCTCAGCTAGTGCTCAAATTTTAATTTCTAAATACTATTTCTCCCCAAAAGTAAGTGGGCTTTTTGGAGAAAAGGCTAAATTCAAGTCAGATACATGGAAAGTACAAATTGAGTCTGGAACACCTTGTACCAGAAAAAAGGGAAACAGTCACTCAAAGACTAACAAGCTTGTATTAAACAGGACAGAAATCAGCTAAAAGTGCTCTTGATATGAGATAATTTTAGCATGAAAAAAATGGAGGTTATAGACATACTCAAAGTATGAAAAAAGAAGGAGAGTTCTTCTGTAGAAAAGACACCAGTGCCAGCTGATGAATTCAGGTAGAATGATGGAATTCAAAGATCATCATTTTGCAGACACCAATGAAAACAATTGATTGAAAAAAGAAACATCAATAGTTGCTGAAACTTTTGGGTGAAAGATTACACAGCCTTAAGGTTTAATTCCATAGATTACTTATTAATTACAAAGAGAAAAATCATTCTTCACAATAGAGAAATCTGACAGTTTCTTACTGTACCCAAGTGATCAGACTTAACATCACCAAAGGTGGAGTAACTTAACAAGATAAGCTGATATTATGCACCTCCTGTGATTCAATACAAAATAAAGTAGGGTGACATCAGCAAAATGATGAAATAGAAAGTCCCATATCCTCCTTCCTTCCATAGAGTCATCAACTGAACAACAATACATGAATTAATTCCCTTTGTGAAAAATCCAGAAACAAATTAAGACACTGCTGGACCCCAGGCAAGCGCAAAACCAGCTGCATAGAGGCCAGTAAAAAAATTCACAACACTCACTTGCCATAGTCCCTTTCACTGACTCAGCAGAGAGCAACTGGAAGAAAACTCCCAGCTTCTAGCTTCTCCCACAGTCCCATAGGAGGAAAAGATTTGGCTTGTACATTTTTGTACATTGAACATTTAGGCTTTTGGCAGGGGACAGAGGGGCAGAAGGGTGGGTGGATGGTTGCCCGAGAAACTAGTTTTTATCTTATCTGTCTCCAAGTGCTGACAGGACCCAATATATTCTAGAAGCCAGGGGCTGCTGACAACAAAAGACAGCTTGGCAGCTTATAGCAGCTCCAGAGAACACCAGAAGGAGTAATAGATTACAAGGTCTTGGAAGAAAATCAACCAGTAAATCCCTCTAATTGAGAATTTACACACACAAGTCTATTGCAGATGTATCCACAGACTAGAGGTGAGAGGACCTCAGAATCTCTTACTTGGCTGATTGGTGAAGGTTTGTTCCTATACAAACCCTGTTTTTTACAGAGTGAGAGAGGAAGCTATTTTTTGAAATGCACAGACCACAACAAAAGGTAACAAGGCGCATTAAGAAAAAGGAAAATATAGACCAATCCAAGGAACAAAATAAGTCTCCAGAAACCAACTTAATGAAATGGAGAGATTAAATTACCTGACGAGAATTCAAAATAATCATCATAAAGATGTTCAATAAACTCAGGAGAAAAATGGATGAACAAAGTGAGAATTTCAACAAAGAAATAGAAAATATTAAAAATGGAATCAAATAGAAATCTCAGACCTGAAGAATAAAATAACTGAAGTGAAAAAATCACTACCTAGTTTTAATAGCAAACATGATTAAGCTGAAGAAAGAATCAGGGAACTTGAAGACAGGTCATTTGAAATTGCCCAGGGAGCAAAATAAAATAAAACAAAATAAACAGTGAAGAAAGTCTAAGGGACTTAGGAAACAACATCAAGTTTGCAAATATTTGTATTATGGGAGTCTCAAAAAGAGAAGAAAGAGAGAACAATGCAGAAAGCTTATTCGAAGAAATAATGGCCAAAACTTCCCAAATACGGAAAAGGAAGTAGAGATCCAAGTTCAAGAAGGCCAACAAACTCCAACTAGGAAGAACTCAAAGATAACCACACCAGAAAAGGTTATAATAAAAATGCCAAAATTCAAAGGATGTTAAAAGCAGAAAAAGAAAACTGATTCATCACATAAAAGGGAGCCTCCATAACACTATGAGGAGATATCTAGCAGAAACCTTTCAGGACAAAATGGAGAAGGGAGATATATTCAAAATGCTGAAAGAAAAAATAATTGCCAACTGAGAATACTATAGCCTGCAAAATTGTCCTTCAATAATGAAGGAGGAGCTTCTGCACAACAACAAAACTGTCAACAGAGTAAATAGACAGCCTACAAAATGGGAGAAAATATTTGCAAACTATACATCTGACAAAGGTCCAATAGCCAGTATCTATAAGGAACTTAAACAAATTTACAAGAAAAAAAAAAAACAACTTTATTTAAAAAGTGAGCAAGGGACATGAACAGACACTTTTCAAAAGAAGACATACATGTGGCCAATAAGCATATTAAAAAAGCTCAGTATCACTGATCATTAGAAAAATGTAAATCGCTTCATTTCATTCATTTCATCTTCCATCACTAATATCCTTTCCTCCAGTTGATCGCATCGGCTCCTGAGGCTTCTGCATTCTTCACGTAGTTCTCGAGCCTTGGCTTTCAGCTCCATGAGCTCCTTTAAGCACTTCTCTGTATTGGTTACTCTAGTTATACATTCGTCTAAATTTTTTTCAAAGTTTTTAACTTCTTTGCCTTTGGTTTGAATTTCCTCCTGTAGCTCGGAGTAGTTTGATCGTCTGAAGCCTTCTTCTCTCAACTCGTCAAAGTCATTCTCCGTCCAGCTTTGTTCCATTGCTGGTGAGGAACTGCATTCCTTTGGAGGAGGAGAGGTGCTCTGCTTTTTAGAGTTTCCAGTTTTTCTGCTCTGTTTTTCCCCCATCTTCGTGGTTTTATCTACTTTTGGTCTTTGATGATGGTGATGTACAGATGGGTTTTTGGTGTGGATGTCCTTTCTGTTTGTTAGTTTTCCTTCTAACAGACAGGACCCTCAGCTAGAGGTCTGTTGGAGTTTGCTAGAGGTCCACTCCAGACCCTGTTTGCCTGCGTATCCACAGCGGCAGCTGCAGAACAGCAGATTTTCGTGAACTGCGAATGCTGCTGTCTGATCATTCCTCTGGAAGCTTTGTCTCAGAGGAGTACCCGGCCGTGTGAGGTGTCAGTCTGCCCCTACTGGGGGATGCCTCCCAGTTAGGCTGCTCGGGGGTCAGGGTCAGGGACCCACTTGAGGAGGCAGTCTACCCATTCTCAGATATCCAGCTGTGTGCTGGGAGAACCACTGCTCTCTTCAAAGCTGTCAGACAGGGACATTTAAGTCTGCAGAGGTTACTGCTGTCTTTTTGTTTGTCTGTGCCCTGCCCCCAGAGGTGGAGTCTACAGAGGCAAGCAGGCCTCCTTGAGCTGTGGTGGGCTCCACCCAGTTCGAGTTTCCCAGATGCTTTGTTTACCTAAGCAAGCCTGGGCGATGGTGGGCGCCTATCCCCCAGCCTCGCTGCCGCCTTGCAGTTTGATCTCAGACTGCTTTGCTAGCAATCAGCGAGACTCCATGGGTGTAGGACCCTCCGAGCCATGTGAGGGATATAATCTCCTGGTGTGCCGTTTTTTAAGCCCGTCGGAAAAGTGCAGTATTAGGGTGGGAGTGACCTGATTTTCCAGGTGCCATCTGTCAACCCTTTCTTTGACTAGGAAAGGGAACTCCCTGATCCCTTGAGCTTCCCGAGTGAGGCAATGCTTCACCCTGCTTCTGCTCACACACGGTGCACTGCACCCACTGTCCTGCGCCCACTGTCTGGCACTCCCTAGTGAGATGAACCCGGTACCTCAGATGAAATGCAGAAATCACCCGTCTTCTGCATCGCTCACGCTGGGAGCTGTAGACCGGAGCTGTTCCTATTCAGCCATCTTGGGTAAAATACCTAGGAACCCAGCTTACAAGGGACGCGAAGGACCTCTTCAAGGAGAACTACAAACCACTGCTCAGTGAAATAAAAGAGGATACAAAGAAATGGAAGAACATTCCATGCTCATGGGTAGGAAGAATCAATATCATGAAAATGGCCATACTGCCCAAGGTAATTTACAGATTCAATGCCATCCCCATCAAGCTACCAATGACTTTCTTCACAGAATTGGAAAAAACTACTTTAAAGTTCATATGGAACCAAAAAAGAGCCCTCATTGCCAAGTCAATCCTAAGCCAAAGAACAAAGCTGGAGGCATCACGCTACCTGACTTCAAACTATACTACAAGGCTACAGTAACCAAAACAGCATGGTACTGGTACCAAAACACAGATATAGATCAATGGAACAGAACAGAGCCCTCAGAAATAATGCTGCGTATCTACAACTATCTGATCTTTGAAAAACCTGAGAAAAACAAGCAATGGGGAAAGGATTCCTTATTTAATAAATGGTGCTGGGAAAACTGGCTAGCCATATGTAGAAAGCTGAAACTGGATCCCTTCCTTACACCTTATACAAAAATCAATTCAAGATGGATTAAAGACTTAAACATTAGACCTAAAACCATAAAAACCCTAGAAGAAAACCTAGGCATTACCATTCAGGACATAGGCATGGGAAAGGACTTCATGTCTAAAACACCAAAAGCAATGGCAACAAAAGACAAAATTGACAAATGGGATCTAATTAAACTAAAGAGCTTCTGCACAGCAAAAGAAACTACCATCAGCGTGAACAGGCAACCTACAAAATGGGAGAAAATTTTCACAACCTACTCATCTGACAAAGGGCTAATATCCAGAATCTACAATGAACTCAAACAAATTTACAAGAAAAAAACAAACAACCCCATCAAAAAGTGGGCAAAGGACATGAACAGACACTTCTCAAAAGAAGACATTTATGCAGCCAAAAAACACATGAAAAAATGCTCACCATCACTGGCCATCAGAGAAATGCAAATCAAAACCACAATGAGATACCATCTCACACCAGTTAGAATGGCAGTCATTCAAAAGTCAGGAAACAACAGGTGCTGGAGAGGATGTGGAGAAATTGGAACACTTCTACACTGTTGGTGGGACTGTAAACTAGTTCAACCATTGTGGAAGTCAATGTGGCAATTCCTCAGGGATCTAGAACTAGAAATACCATTTGACCCAGCCATCCCATTACTGGGTATATACCCAAAGGACTATAAATCATGCTGCTATAAAGACACATGCACACATATGTTTACTGTGGCTCTGTTCACAATAGCAAAGACTTGGAACCAACCCAAATGTCCAATAATGATAGACTGGATTAAGAAAATGTGGCACATATACACCATGGAATACTATGCAGCCATAAAAAATGATGAGTTCATGTCCTTTGTAGGGACATGGATGAAATTGGAAATCATCATTCTCAGTAAACTATCGCAAGAACAAAAAACCAAACACCGCATATTCTCACTCATAGGTGGGAACTGAACAATGAGAACACATGGACACAGGAAGGGGAACATTACACTCTGGGGACTGTTGTGGGGTCGGGGGAGAGGGGAGGGATAGCATGAGGAGATATACCTAATGCTAAATGATGAGTTAATGGGTGCAGCACACCAGCATGGCACATGTATACATATGTAACTAACCTGCACATTGTGAACATATACCCTAAAACTTAAAGTATAATAATAATAAAATAAAATAAAATAAGAAAAATGTAAATCAAAACCACAGTGAGATACATACCAGTCAGAATGGCTATTACTAAAAAGTCAAAAAATAACAGATGCTGGTGAGGTTGCAGAGAAAAGGGAATGCTTGTACACTGTTGGTGGTAATGTAAATTAGTTCAACCATTGTGGAAAGCAGTTTGGCAATTCCTCAAACACCTAAAGACAGAACTACCATTTGATCCAGCAATCCCATTACTAGATACATACCCAAAGGAATATAAATTGTTCTATCATAAACACACATGCATATGTTTGTTGCAGCACTATTTACAATAGCAGACATGGAACCAGCCTAAATGCCCATCAGTGGTAGGCTGGATAAAGAAAATGTGGTACATATACACCATGGAATACAATGCAGCCATAGAAAGAACAAAATCACATCCTTTGCAAGAACATGGATGGAGCTAGAGGCCATTATCCTTAGCAAGCTACCACAGGAACAGAAAACCAAATACCACATGTTCTCACTTATAAGTGGGAACTAAATGATGAGAACACATGGACACAAAGAGGGGAACAACAGACACTTGGGCTGACCACAGGGTTGAGGCTGGGAGGAGGGAGAAGAACAGAAAAAATAACTCTTGGGTACCAGTCTTGGGTACGTGGGTGATGAAATAATCTGTACATCTAACCGCTGTGACATGAGAGTACCTATATAAGAAAGCTGCACGTGTAACCCTGAATCTAAAATTAAAAGTTAGAAGAAATAAAGACCTATATAAGCAAATACTGAGGGAGTTTATTACCACTATATCGCCTTTACAAGAAATGCTAAAAGGAGTCCTTCAAGTTGAAATGAAAACACCCTAGGCAGCAGCAGAAATTATTATGAGACCATAAAGCTCACTGGTAAAGGTAAATATACAGAAAAATAGATAATACTGTAATATTTTAGTGGCTGTGTATAAATCACCTTTAATTCTGATACTCAAGTTAAAAGGCAAAAGTATAAAAAACACTATAACTATATGACAATAATAAAAAGGGCAAGGGAGGTGAAAGAATAGAGTTTTATATCCAATTGAAGTTAAAGTTGTTATCAGCTTAAAATATCAACTTTATATTTGTTACAACTATAAGATGTTTTATGTAAGCCCCACAGTACCACAAAGAAAATACTTTTTAAAAACTACCAAATAAATGAGAAAGAAATCAAAGCCTATCACTATACAAAAATCAACAAAACACAAAGGAAGACAGCAAGAGAAGAAAAGATGGACAGAAAAGCCTCAAGACAAAACAATTAACAAAATGGTAATAGTAAGTGCTTCCCTATCAGTAGTTACATTACATGTAAATAAATTAAACTCCTCAATCAAAATGGATATAGTAGCTGAATGGATAACAAAAACAAGATCCAGCTATTGTTGTCTACAGAACACTAGCTTTAGATTTAAAGACACTCACAGGCTGAAAGTGAAAGCATGGAAAATTTATTCCATCCAAATGTTAACCGAGAGAGCAAAAGTAGCCATATTCATATCAGAAAAAATGGACTTTAAGTCCAAAACTGTCACACAAAAAAAGAAGGACATAATCTAGTGATTAAAAAGTCAATTAACCAGGAAGATATAACAATTATAAATATAAACGCATGCAAATTCAAAGCACCCAAATATGTGTAATAATCATTGAGATAACTGAAGGGAGAAATAGACAGTAACACAATAATAGTAGAAGATAGCATCCTACTTTCAACAATAGAACACTTAGACCAAAAATCAATAAGAAAACAATACTTGAACAACACTATAGACCCAATTGACCTGGCCAACTGATACAGAACATTTTACTCAACAGCAGCAGAATGCACATGCTTCTCAAACTCACACAAAATACATTCCAGGATAGATTACATGTTGGATCACAAAATAAGTCTCTTTTCAGAACATTGATATCATACCAAGTATCAATTCCTACCACAGGGAATGAAACTAAAAATCAATAGCAGAAGGAAAAATGGGAAATTAACAAATATGTGGAAATTAAATAAAACACTCTTCAATAACAATTTGGGTACAAGAAAAAAATCAAAAGAGAAATTTAAAAATACCTTGATATAAGTAAAAACAAAACACCTACCAAAACTTATGGAATGCAACAAAAGCAGTATTATGAGGGAAGTTTATAGTGATAAATGTCTACATTTTTAAAAACAGAAAGAATTAAAATAAATAGTTTAATTCTACCTCAGGGAAACTCAAGAAACTAGAAAAAAAAGAGCAAACTAAACTCAAAATTAGTAGAAAGGAAACAATAAAGATTAGAGCAAAAATAAATGAAATAGAAAATATAAAAATAAGAGAAAAAATCAATGAAATTGGTTTTTTGAAATGATTAACATCATTGGCAAACCTTTAGTTACTAACAAAAAAGGAAGAAGACTCAAATAAATAAAATTGGAAATGAAAGAGAAGACATTACAACTGATCACTGGAATAAAGATGATCATAATAGTCTATAATGTACAATTATACACTGATAAATTGGAATAACCTAGAAAAAATGGATATATTTCTAAACACATACAACCCCCAAGACTTCATCTTGAAGAAATAGAAAATCTGAGCAGGCTTGTAACTAGTAAGGAGACTGAGTCACTAACCAAAAGCCTTCCAACAAAGAAACTTCCAGGAACAGATGTCTTTACTGGTGACTTATATCAAACATTTAAAGAACTAATGCCAATCCTTATCAAACTCTCCAAAAAAACGGAATAGAAGGGAACTCTTCCAAACTCAGTCTATGAGGTCAGCAATAGCCTGATACCAAAGCCAGACAAATATACTATGAGAAGAGAAACTATAGGACAATATTCTTGATGAACATAGATACAAAAATCCTCAAAAAAATAGTGCAAACTAAATTCAACAGCACATTAAAAGGTTATACACCATGACTAAGTGGCATTGATTCTTGGGATGCAAGGATGTTTCCACATACAAAAATCAGTTAATGTAATATACCAAAATAACATAATTAAGGATAAAAATGTTATGATCATCCCAATAGATACAGAAAAATTGTTTGACAAAATGCAATATGATTTCATGATAAAAACTTGCAACAAAGTAGGAATAAAAGGAAATTACCTCAACGTAATAAAAGCCATATATGAAAAACCCCACAAGTAACCTCATTCTTCATGGTAAAAACCTGAAAACTTGCGTGAGGAACAAGGCAAGGACTCCCACTGTGATCATTTCTATTCAACATTGTACTGGAAGTACTAGCCATAGCAGTTAGGCAAGAAAAAAAAAAAGACATCCAAATTGTAAATAAAAGAGTAAAATTATCTCTGTTTGGAAATGACATGATCTTATATTTAGAAAACCCTAAAGATTTCACACAGAAACATACACACGCAGGCACACATGCATGCACACACACAAAAACAACTGTTAGAATTAACAGTTCCAGGATACAAAATCAACATACAAAAATGAGTTATGTTTCACTAACCACAAACTATCCAAAAAGAAAATTAAGAAAACAATCCCATTTATAATAGCATAAAAAAGAATAAAATACATAGAAATAAACTGTCCCAAGTCAGTAAGCAACTTGTACACTGAAAACTGCAAAATATTCCCAAAAGAAATTAAAGAAGATACAAATAAATGGAAAGATACTCCATGGTCATAGATTGGAAGGTTAATATTATTAAAATGTCCATACTACTCAAAGTAATCTACAGATTAAATGCAAACCTCATCAAAATCCCAGTGGCATTTTTTACCGAAATAGAAAAAACAATCCTAAAATTCACATGGAACCACAAAGGGCCCCAAAAATCCAAAACAATTTTGAGACAGGAGAACAAAGCTGGAAGCATCCTACTTCCTGATTTGAAAATATATTACAAAGATATAGTAATTAAAGCAGTATGGTGATGTTACAAAGATAGACACATAGACCAATGGAACAGAATACAGAGCCCAGAAATAAATCTATGCATATGTTGTCAACTGACCTTTGACAAGGGCATCAAGAATACCCAATGAGGAAAAGATGGTCTCTTCCACAAATGGGGTTGAGAAAACTGAATATTCACATATAAAAAATTAAAATGGACCCTTATCATACACCATACACAAAAATCTATTTAAAATGGATTAAAGACTTAAAAGTAAGACCTGACACTGTAAAATATTCCAATAAAAACATAAAGGAAAAACTTCATTACATTAGTCTTGGCAATGATTCTTGAATATGACACCAAAAGCACATGCCACAAAAGCAAAAATAGACAAGTGGTGGAATTACATCAAATTAAAAAGCTTCTGCACATTAAAAAAAATAAAATAACCAACTGAGGGAAAATGCAACCTATGGAATGGGAGAAAATACCCTCATATTGTATGTCTAATAAGGAGTTAATATTCAAAATATAAAAGGAACTGCTACAACTCAATAGCAAAAAACAAAAACAAATAATCCAATTAGAAAGTAAACAAAGAACTTGAATAGTCCTTTCTCCAAAGACGACATGACCAACAGGCATATGAAAAGAAATTATAGGTCAATGCTCCTGATGAATATAGATGTTTAAAAAAGTCACTAATCATCAATTTTTATATAAATTCATATATATAAATATAAGTAAGTGCTAGTGAGAATGTAGAGAAATTTACATACATACAAAAGTCACTAATCTCATATATATACACACAAGTGCTAGTGAGAATGTGGAGAAATTAGAACTCTTGTACACAGTTGGTAAGAATGTAAAATGGTACGGCTGCTATGGAAAACTATGGAGGTTCCTCAAAAAATTAAAAATAGAACTACCATATGATTCAACAATTTGACTTCCGGGTATACATCCAAAAAAACTGAAATTGGGATCTTGAAGAGATACATGCACTCTCATATTCACTGCAGTATTATTCACACAGCCAAGATGAGGAAACAACCTAAATGTCCATCAATCGGCAAACGGGTAAAAAACGTAGTATATTCATACAATAAAACGTTATTCAGCCTTGAAAAGAACAGGGAAATCCTGCTATGTGTGACAACATGGATCAACATTGAGGACATTATGCTAAGTGAAATAAGTCAGTCACAGAAGAACAAATACTGCTTGATTCCACTTAACATGAGATATCTGAAACAGTCGAACTCATAAAAGCAGATAGTAGATTTATGATTGCCAGGAGCTTGGGGAGGGTTCAATGGATATAAATTTTCAATTATGCAAGATGAATACCCTCTAGAGATCCAGTGTACAACACACACACCTATAATTAACAATACTGTACTGTATATTTAAATTTTTAAGAGGGTAAATTTCATGTTATATTGTTGTATTTTTTTACCACAATTTTTAAAAAGAAAAAAAGAAAGAACTTTTAAAATATCTTTTTGTATTCTTAATCTAATGAAGAAATAATCAGACAAATGCAAACACTGATATATTCTATAAAACAAATAGTCTGGACTTTTCTAAAAAGGACAATATAGTGTTTTTTAAAAATAGGAAGAAAGAGGATTATTCTAGCTTAAAAGAAACTAAAAGGCATAATAATGTAATGTAATTTATAAGCCTAAGCTTTCATTGGATCTGGAATTTTTAAAAATATACATCTATAAAAGTCACTTTTAAGTTATTTTTTAGCCCCAAAATAAAGAGGCTTAAAAAAACATTAATCATTTTACAATCTCTCATGATTTCTGTAGGTCAGAAATCAGAAAAACCTGAAGTGGGCCGGGCACAGTGGCTCACGCCTGTAATCCTAGCACTTTGTGAGGCTGAGGCAGGCGGATCACCTGAGGTCAGGAGTTTGAAACTAGCCTGGCCAACATGGCAAAACCCCGTCTTTACTAAAAATAAAAGAATTAGCCTGGCATGGTGGCTGGTGCCTGTAATCCCAGCTACTCAGGAGGCTGAGGCACAAGAATCGCTTGAACCCAGGAGGCGGAGGTTGCAGTCAGCCAAGATCAGGCCACTGCACTCCAGCCTGGGTGACAGAGCAAGACTCCATCTCAAAAAAAAAAAAAAAAGAGAGCTGAACTGGGTGATCCTGGCTCCAGGTTTCTCATGAGGTTGCAGTCAGATGGTAACTAGAGCTGGAAAACCAGGTGGCAGTGACTAGAGCATCTGTGAGCTGGTGGGCATCTCTTCATGTAGTCCCAGGGCTTTTCCATGTGATCTTTACCGGGGGGCTTATCTGGGTCTCTTCCCAGAACAATCAGACAGCTTTAAGGCTCCATCAAGTGTTGCAGCAAGTAAGGCAGAAGCAGAATTGCCTTGGATTCAGAAGTCACAGCATCACTTTTGCTGTCACAAAAGCCTGCCCACATTCAAACACAGAATAAATAAATTATCTCTCTTTATAGGAGACTGACAACATTCTGGAAGAAAGAGAAATTGTGGTAGTCATTTTTGGAAAATAGAATTTACCACAGACAACAATGAGGCAGTTGGGGAAATTTAAATCTGGACTGTATAATAGATGATACTGAATTAATAACCAGTTTTCTTAGGTGTGATGATGAGATTCAGTTATATAAAAAATGTACTTATTCTTACATGATACATGCCAAAAGATTTAATGGCAGTGTCTTGATATCTGCAACTTGTTTTCAAATGATTCAGCAAAATAAAAAATAAAGAGAGAGACCGGGCACCATGGCTCACGCCTGTAATCCCAGCACTTTGGGAGGCAGACCCAGCACTTTGGGAGACAGAGGTCGGCAGATCACGAGGTCAGGAGTTCGAGACCAGCCTGGCCAATATGGTGAAACCCCATCTCTACTAAAAATACAAAAAATTAGCCAGGTTTGGTGGTGCACACCTGCAGTCCCAGCTACTTGGGAGGCTGAGGCAGAAGAATCGCTTGAATCCGGGTGGTGGAGATTGCAGTGAGCCGAGATCGCACCACTGCACTCCAGCCTGGGCGACAGAGTGAGACCCCATCTCAAAAAAAGAAACAAAGAAAAAATAAGTGTGGTGAACTGTAAGTAATCAGAGAATAGGTAAAGGTTACACAGATGTTCACTCTACTAATTATTTGCCTTTTCTATAGATTTAGGATATTTTTCTCAATTAAATGAAGAGAAAGTAAAATATAAGTCAGATAGCATTATTTTTCTGCTCACAACCCTCCAATCTTCTCTCTTCGGAGTAGAAGGCAGGCTGCTTACCAAGGCCTGCAAGATCCTGTGTGATTCCCAAAGCTTACCTCTCTGATTTCATCTCCAGGCAAAGGAAACAGCAAGTACAAAACCCCCATGAGTGTGCTTGGGGTGTTTTAGAAACAGCAAGTTGTTTACAATTTCCTACTTTTAATTGATGTTTCAAATATCTTCTACTTAAACCTTTGTGTACACTTCTTAGAGAATTCCTATTTTGACCTCAAGTCCCTGCCTACTCATTTCTTTCTTTGTAGTAGAAACTTCAGCCCTAAAAGAACTCAGTCAAAGCCAAATCATTTCTCACTACCCCCAAAAAGGCCTACAAATTTGGGCCAGGAGAGGCAATCCTGGCAAGGAAATTTTTTTAAAAAGGTCCCAGTTACACTCAAATTGGGAGTTTCACTAAATTGATATCCCCCTTAGGATGCTTAATGCTCAGCTTCAATCTTACCTCCAGGGCATATGATATTGTATCATATCTGAGATTTAGATTGCTGAGGCATTTCCTATCATAACTCAGTAGGTTCTTAAGATTTTACTTTGCAGAGTTTAATCCACTGGGGTTTTTTTGTCTGGTTGCTTAGGCTAATGCTGCTTGGTGTTCTGAGCGACCTCACTTCCCTGTGGCCCTAGAGTGTGGGGTGACCTGTTGCAGATGTTAGTAATTTCCTATCTTGGGTGGAGGCCCTCACAGAAGCTTTATTTGCATATGAGTGTATTTGCCCCTGATGTTTTGGTCTTGGATGTCAGCGGAATTGTCCGTCCTTCTGAAGGTCATACAATACCGCTTTCCAGGGAGGTATTATAACACAGATAATTGAATAATTGGGCCCTCTCTGTTTTCCAAAAGGAGTGGGTTTGCCACATCTTTTCTTGCAAACTAGCAAACCTAGGGTTAAGTAGGGCTTGTTGGTAAATGTAGCGTGTCAGGAGCTCACAGCCAGATATGAGCCAGTAAGCAACGTAGGTGTCCTGGGATGACAAAGGAGGAACATACACACCTCAGTTGTCTTGCTGATTCTACTCTGTGCTTCCATGTCCCCTTCTGTAAAAATGTCAATAACACTACAATAATAATAGAGGTCTCTCTTATGAGAAATTGGTTATTTAGTAGACATTATAAATCAAGGTTTCAAAAAGTATTATCGGGCCATCTCAATGTTCATTGCAGTTGGCATCAGTAAAGTGAACATGGTCAAGGTGATATTCTCTAACCATAGTAAAATAAAGGGCTGAGGCATTCATTTGGTGTAAATAGGACAAACACCAGGGAGGCTTGGCCAGGTGTCTTTTGTAGTAAAATTGGGATTCTGAGATTGCTGTTTTCCAACTTGGCAACAGCCTTAAACATCTTGGTATCCTTTAATGTTATGATTCCACTTCTAGGGATGTCTCCTAAGGAAAGAGTGCTAAATAGAGAAAAAGTGTAAATTGTAATGGCGACAGAAAATAGAAACAACCTGAATGTCCAACTGAAGGGAAAATGTGTAAATAAATCATATTCACTTTATAGATGATTGTACAGACTTAAAAATTTATGCTTATGAATAATTTGGTGATAACATGAGGTATGAGAGATATGTATAAAAAGAATACAAAATTATACATAAATGGCAAAGTTTTAAAACAAAATGTCATTAAAATAACAAAAAGATATGGATCTTTGAATGTTGAGGATTGGGCATATTTTTCTTTCTGCTCTTCCATATTTTTTAATTTTTCTTTAATGATTTTATGTCACTTTTTCTAACAAGAAGGATAAAGCACTGATTAAAAGTGCTAAGATGAGTTCTTAGCAAAGAATGATTATTCCTATCTAATTATGTATTAACATTTATATGAATCATACTAACATTATATGACTCATTTTAAGATAATATATTAAGAGGTTCATTAAAATGATACTTTTTGAGTATATAAGGAATCTTTTTCTTCACATTTCAAAACATTAACTCTTTCTAAAAGTCCATAGTGTGAGAGGTAAAACACTAATAATATGTAAACTATCAGCAATTGTACTTCTCGCCATAACAACTGTATGGATTGCAGACAAGAACAAGGAAATAAATAAGAAAGTCCCCTTGAGAAGGGAGAGAAGACAAAAGGAATCTACTTTGTGCCAGGCAATGTGCTACATGCTTTCATAAATGACCTTATTTAATCCTCACAACAACTCTATGAGGCATATATATGTGTGTGTGTGTGTGTGTGTATATATATATATGATAAAATAAGATATATACACATCTTATTTTACCCTAGCAGCAATTCTGTTAGATGAGGAAACTGAAAATTCTAATAGATGAAGAAACTGAGGTTCAAAGAAGTTGCATAATTGGACCAAAGGAAAACAACTAAGAAACAAGCCCACATTCTTTCCACTGTCATTGTGCTTTGTTGATAGACTACCCCTGGCCCATGCTCATAGCCTTAGATAGCCTCATTTTTAAACAGAATTTGGTCACACTTCTTAGTCTGGTTTCTTATCCTAAGGGATGTAGTATACACAAACATTAGAACATGACAGAAAGAAGAGAAGGAATGCTAGAGCAATAGCAATGGGGAATGAAAGCTGACAAAAGAGTAAACCACCAAAACAAAAAAACAAAAACAAAACTCAACCCTATTAAAAAGCAGCCCAGGAACTCAAAAAGCATAGCTATATAGCAGTATGGAACTATTTTATGACAGAATATACAACTCTATGTCATGCTGAGGTAATCATCATATTCAGTACTTTATTTTCCATATACTCTGTATGTACACACTCTGTATACAGTATGTATATGTATTAGGGGGAATGTAATATATAAAAATTTTTTGAACAATGGGTATTGCCACTCTTTCCTTTAAGGGTTCTGGCTTGATGAAGTTTTGTTCATTGGTTTGTCTTGCTTTGCTATTGTAATACATAGAATTCCAGTAGAAGATCTACAAACACAAGCTGATTCTTAAACTGAGAAAGCAATATCCAGAGTCAGAACTTGCTTTTTGCTTATCTACCTAACTAAAAGCTGAAGAATAAATGAAGCAGTGACTGGTTATTGATACACTTTGCAACATTTCACTAGAACAACTTAAAACTGGAATTGAAGCATCAACTGAAGATTTCTGTGCAACTGTGGTTTAAATTGAATGCTGCGCTTTGTATAAACATAATTTTTTGTGGTTTAACTTTAGGCTGTTCTCTGCGGTCTTCCCATATAATGGGAATGCGTCAGAAGCACAGCTTCGTTTCCTGTGTAGGCTGGAAACTGTTAACTGCAAAGTTTGGAGACAGTCTCAGAGAGCTCACTGCCATATGTTAAACTAAACTTGATATGAAAAATCATATCAGTTTCCAGTTTCCCAGAACATTAAAAAGAAAAATAAAAAAGGAGCTCAAGCTTTATAAATATAAAAAGCATCTGTCTGCACAGGAAATTCTACTCTGTTATTTTGCAAATGATCCCTACTTATATTTACAAGAGAAATCAGATCTGATGAACTATATGGAAGTAACACATTATTTTGTTCAAAATTTTGAAATATATATTTATAATTCTGTACAGCTGGCTGGACTGTGAACTAACTATCATTGTACAGAGATCTCAACAGTGCTGCCCAGCATGATCTTAAAGCATGTATGTTTCCAAGTGAAAGGTGATGGAATATTTTGACAGCATGCTGCTAACTTAAACATTTTTGTTTAATGTAATTTTTGTGTCTAAGTGCTCCCAACCACCATTTCCAAGACAAGAAGACTCATGAGCATTCAGAAAACATTTGGCACTGTTTCATTTTAATTTTTTACTTCTCCTTGACTCTTTGAGCCTAGAAAGAATTTTCTCTGTAGTTGCTCACCCAGGTACAAGTGTCCTTGAGTTAATCTTCGGTAGCTCATTTTAGAATCCGACTGTGACTAAAGTTGGATTCTGTGACTGCCTTCTTGCCTGCCTCTCCACTGTCACCTATAATTTTGTCATTTCTTTTGCTCTGAACCAGCTTGCTATGCTAAAAGCCATCCCTTCCTTTCACATTTTATAATCCTCATAAGATTAACAGCCAAAATCCATGACCAGAACTCTGACCACGTACAGTCTACAGAGGACTTCATGCTACCTTGATAATACCCCGTATTTTACCAGCAACCATCTCTCAGACTTGACTATAACCCTCTGGTGTACCTCATCAATTCAATGCTCCAGTGTTTATCCTTGATTTCATTGTTTTCTTGCCTCACAGAGGTACCTAGAGATTTTTTCCAACAGAATCTTTCTGCCTTTTTCACTTAATAGCCTATCTATGCCAGTATTCCCAAGTAAACTCCCTTTAACTGTAAAGCCATTAATTTTTTCTTCTGATTTCTTCTTTTCTCTTTCCCACCTTTGTCTTGCCCAGTTTTTACTTATTTTCATTCCTCTAGTAACTTAGGCCTCCTCTTACTCTCAGTTCCTTTTATTACCATTATTTTCTCTAAAATCAGATTAATATCATATATTAATAATAATTAGTCATCCATCACTAAGTAGTGCCCACATTTACTAACTTCTCTGACTTAAAAGTTGCTGTCTTATCTATGTTCTTTTCTTTCCTAGACAACACTTTGGAATAGTATCTTTTCTCCCCCTACCTTATCACAAGAAGATTAAAATGACTCTTCTAGTAACAATTACACCTACCCTCTCTTATCTCGCACACTGGGAGGCACACGCCATGGGCCCTCCTTGATAGAGGTGAAGCTAAACCATATCCTTGTGGCAACTTATAAAAACCTCAATTGTGTGGTTTGCCTCTGCCTGTTCCTGAGGGCATGCAGACATAACGAACTTCTCTCTCAGCCTGGACCTGTGCTGGAAAAGAGTTTGACGCCCACTAAAACAGGCATTTCACTGTGAATTAGAAAGCCTCTGGAGAAGAGACTTTATGTAAATGTGTGTTCTCAGTGTGGAATTGTTCTTCCATGTTTACAATTGTTTGTGTGTCTTTTTCTCTGTGCCAAATTTCAGGTGACTGGAGACTGATTAGCTGGTCTGTGCTATCCTTACTCCACTTTAGCCAACACATTGCACATTCTTACCTCCAAAGTGGCAAAAAATGCAAATGTGTATCATTATGCTTTATTAGCTTTAGTAAAAAGTTTGCCATATTAAAGGTTAAAATTTTTGGCAATTTTTTGTACTCCTCGAATATCTAATTATTTAGATTAAAATAATTATATAATTATTCTAGTTACCTTTCTTGAATTTAAGTCTTAAAAAAAACCCTGCAAGCAAACATTTACCTATGTAACAAACCTGCACATCTTGCACATGTACCCCAGAACTTAAAATTTAAAAAAAAACCTGCAAGCAAACCTATCCCCTACATATTTTCTCATACTTCATCCATACATTTAACATTATAAATTCTTTTAACTGTTTCTTCTTAAATTACTTTGCACTATGCCTTCATAACATTATATGCAGATAGAAAGTTGCATATTATTATGACCAAAGGTCATTTATTATCTAACCTTTCATCTTGGTGTTGATGATGGTCAGCTCATTAAATTGTTCTTCTCAACCTGGGAGAATTAAGCCCTAATGCTCTTATGAATCCATTGCACGTGATGAGTTCACTTCTCTAGCTTTGTACCCTTGTTGTGAGAATTATGAAAATAGGCAGTTGAATTATTTTCTCCATAATGATATAGAGAAATAATAATACAGAGAATGTGGAATGTTCTCAAAAACTGGTTAAGAAAGGCTACATTAAGAAATATTTATTAAACTTCTAATATGAGACACCCACTACACTAATTGATAGAACAAAAAAGCTTTGTAAGCCATAACCCTTTCTCTTAAAGAATTTACATTTTACTTTATGAGATATGAAATAATCTGATGAAAGATCTGGAAAATAATCAATGGAATTTGAGATTGAATTATGCAGCATCAACTTGAAATTTGAAAGTAAAAAAAACTATGTGAACTTCATCAATAATAGAGGTCTTCAAGGAGAAGGTAGATTTAAGTTGAAACCTTAATTTAGATTTAAATGAAAATTGAAAATAGACAATGAATTATCTATGAATTGTGAGGAAGTGAGGAGGCATTCAGGACAAGGAAGAGGAAAGCCATAAGACAGTAATAAGCAAATCAGGTGATAGAACCAAGAGTCACAAGCAAATCATTTAAATAATCCAAATATCAAATTTCTTAACTATTAAAAAAATAGGGAAAATGTCAGTCTCACAGGGTTGTGGCAAAGAACAAGTTTGTGAAGATAATGTATGTGAAGGTACTGGGAAATATAGAGACAGTAAGGGCTCCTGGTAAATAGGATAGGATTCTTAGGATAAAGACAGCTTAGGAAGGTTTTTGCCATTTGCCTCTTTCTCATTAAAATGGCATGCAGATTATTCAGCATCCTCTATGCTGTACAGCATGAATTATTTCTAGAAGATTAATCACCAAATCAAATGCAAAAGCATCCTTCTACCAAGTTTTTTCTTGTCTTTGATGAAATCACTGGGTTCACTGCTTTTATCAGTTTTCATTTGGATAATATTTAAAATGCTCTTTTATCCCAATTTGAATACCCTCAATCAATGTCAGCCTCTTTTAATTTGGTTTAAGATTACAGGAAAACATCATGACCCTATAGATTTTTCCACCACAACTATTAAGAACAATGGAGCCAGACATATTTTAACAACAAAAGAACATGAATGGAGTTTGCCTTTTGACTTATCATTTAAGTCCTGGGTTTCAGATCATGATAAATATTTCAGAATGGGGTAATCCTGGATCATGATTATAAAGTATATCAAGGCTGCAACACAAGTGCTGCTGGGATTTTTTAAAGGGAAACATTCTTATGAGTCTTGAAGTCTCAATGAAGAATGGAAGATTTGAATGAGTTTTCCTGGATGATCATGATTCGGTTAGGTGAAGGAGTGGAGAAGGCAACAATCTGCAGGAAGAATAATCCTGGAATGTTTAGAAAATCCAGGAGGGGCTTTACTGAAATGGAAATCTAATACTGGAGAACAATGAGAAATAAAGTTGGATAGTTACAGTTAAGTTGAATGAGTAACTAATTCAGTCACCACACACACCCTATTTTAATTTCTTAAGCATATTCTGAGGGTCTCAAGGACCCACAGGAAAAAAAAAAGCATAAGTCCTTTTAAAAATTGTATTATATCTACGACATCCATATAACAAGGCTGAAATTAGAATCTGGATGTGTTATTTTAATATTTTTAATTGTGATAAAATACACATAATGTAAAATTTATCATCTTAATTATTTTTAAGTACAGAACTCAGTAGTGTCAAGCACATTCACATTGTTGTGACACAGGTCTCCAAAACATTTTCATATTGCAAATCTGCATCTCTATATCCATCAAACAGCAATTCCGTATTCCTCCTGCCCCGAATCCTTAGCAACTACTATTCTGTTTTATGTCTCTATAAACTTGACTATTCCAGGTACCTCACTTAAGTGGAACCAAACAGTATTTTTCTTATTGTTACTGGCTTATTTCACTTAGCATAATATCCTCAAGGTTCATTGATGTTATCGCATGTGTCAGAATTTTCTTCCTTTTTAAGACTGAGTAATATTCCATTGTATGTATATATCACATTTGGTGTATTCATTCATTCATTGATGAACACTTAAATTGCTTCCACCTTGTGGCCATTGTGAATAAAAGCTGCAGTGAACATGGGTGTACAAACATCTCTTCAAGACCCTGTTTTCAGTTG